ATCCCTTTTCCAAAACCCAGGGTCTAGCAGAGCATATAGGAAGTGAAGCAAACTAGCACAACCATCCAACTTAACACATTCAGTGGCATTTGGAGCTGTGGTGGGGAAAAGAGGCTCCCTAGTTAATTTCACACTTCCTCCATACATTTCAAAAAGCAAGGTGTGACTCATTTCAAAAAACAAGGTGCAGCTGGGTTTGTTAAAAAAGACTTTCCTTAGGCTAAATGCCAGGTATTCTGCAAAGTCCCTGGCTTAAGGGAGTTTTCTGTTTCCTAGTATCTGTTTGCTGTGCGGAATCCAAATCTGCTCGGTAACAGCAAGGGTTTTATGCCTCTGGTAGGATGTTTCCTGCTCTTTAAGGCTCTAGGCTTACTGGAGTTGCTGGCCTTTGTCGTTCTGAGTGTAGGCATGTTCCGGGCATGTCTGCACTCTATACGACCCAGGGAAATTTACTAAGGTGGCATCCACTGGGTACCTCATGTGTGTGGCACCCCCAGCAACCCTAGGAAATAAGAGCTGTTGTTTTCTGTGTTGGACACATTAGGGAATCAAAGCCCAGAGGGGTTACCTTGTCCCTAGACCATGCTGCTTCTCCAACAATACAGCCCAACTGTGCTGAAATATCTAGCAGGTCCTGGTGGAGGGGATGGAGGCCCTCTCGGGTCACTTTGCTACTCTCCACCAGGGCCCTCGGCCACCCCCTCCTTGCTGCGGATGCCCCAGGTTTGTTTTCTTTGGCTCCCTCATTAATGAGTTCCACAGCACAATGCTAAGTCTAGTTATGCAGCCTTAATTGGTTTAGTTACAACAAGATAATTCCTTTTTTCTTCTCTTGGAGGCCTTTCTGTTTAAAGACATTTTAGCTGGAAGATGCTAATTATCAATGAGGAGAAAATGACACCTGAAGAGTTCATTTTCCATCTTGGTCTTTGGTTTTTCCTTTGAACTCTCTTTACACGGCCCTCTTTCCCACTTCATCACTTCTCCCCCACCGTCATAAAAGAGAGCTCTTCCCTGGCCAGGCGGCAGAATTTTCTTTCTCACTTGCCAGGGAGCCATTCCTTCTGCAGCTGTCTCGCAGGCATGGACAACCTGCGCGAGACTTTCCTCAGCCTCGAGGATGGCTTGGGCTCCTCTGACAGCCCTGGCCTGCTGTCTTCCTGGGACTGGAAGGACAGGGCAGGGCCCTTTGAGCTGAATCAGGCCTCCCCCTCTCAGAGCCTTTCCCCGGCTCCATCGCTGGAATCCTATTCTTCTTCTCCCTGTCCAGCTGTGGCTGGGCTGCCCTGTGAGCACGGCGGGGCCAGCAGTGGGGGCAGCGAAGGCTGCAGTGTCGGTGGGGCCAGTGGCCTGGTAGAGGTGGACTACAATATGTTAGCTTTCCAGCCCACCCACCTTCAGGGCGGTGGTGGCCCCAAGGCCCAGAAGGGCACCAAAGTCAGGATGTCTGTCCAGCGGAGGCGGAAAGCCAGCGAGAGGGAGAAGCTCAGGATGAGGACCTTGGCAGATGCCCTGCACACCCTCCGGAATTACCTGCCACCTGTCTACAGCCAGAGAGGCCAGCCTCTCACCAAGATCCAGACACTCAAGTACACCATCAAGTACATCGGGGAACTCACAGACCTCCTTAACCGCGGCAGAGAGCCCAGAGCCCAGAGCGCGTGAGCTCCATCCGGGGAAACTGACCGGTTCCAGCCTCCTGAGCAGGAGTAGAGGAGTTTTGAAGACCTGGATATCTTATTGAACAATGATCGGCGTAGAGTGATTTTTATGTAGTAAGCCTGATAATCTTGTGATCTGAAAAACCCTAAGGGAATTCACATGTAACCTGTTGGACCCACCAGAACACTTACCTGCCAGATGAGCAGAGACTTTCACCTCCAGTTTTTTCCACCCATCTGGGAGGCTCATCCTTTGCAAACAGACAGATTATTTTGCCCTTCTCTGTCTGTTCAAGGTATTTTAAAGGGTCAGTGATTTTAAATGCATTTTTTTCAATAATGTAAAAGTGTTAATCTCTTGCCATTTTGGCGTTGAGACCTTTTCTTCTGTTGCTAACAAAACCTGTATTTTGTATAGGATCCAGTGTGATATCTGGATTCTTATTTAGAAAGATTTGTGCCAAGTAAAGGGCTTTAGTGCTCCTGTTTTCATTTCGTGTGTATATGTGTGTGTGTTTGTGTTTGACTGAAATCATGCTGTTGCAGGGACCAAAATCACTTAAATGCGGAAGGCACTGGTGTCATGATAAATGGAAAGTCACAGGCAGACAGGCTAAGTTAAGACAGTGAAGATTCCAAAAGCCAGAGCCTCCTCTTCACAGGCAAACAGCTTGTGTGACAGGGAAGGAGGGTACGGGGAGGAGGAGGAGGAGACAGCACCTCAGGGTGGACCT